TGCCTCAGCCTCCCGCGTAGCTGGGACTGCAGGCGCCCACCACCACGCCCAGCTAATTTTTTTTGTATTTTTAGTAGAGACGGGGTTTCACCTGTTAGCCAGGATGGTCTCGATCTCCTGACCTCGTGATCCACCCGCCTCGGCCTCCCAAAGTGCTGGGATTACAGGCGTGAGCCACCGCGCCCGGCCGACTTTTTATTTTTTTTTAAGACAGAGTCTCACTCTATCACCCAAGCTAGCTCACTGCAACCTCCATCTCCCAGGTTCAAGCGATCTGCCCACCTCAGCCTCCCAAGTAGCTGGGATTACAGATGCACACCACCACGTCTGGCTACTTTTTGTATTTTTAGTAGAGATGGGGTCTCACCATGTTGCCCAGACTAGTCTTGCACTCCTGGACTCAAGTAATCCACCCACCTTGGCCTCCAAGGTGCTGGGATTACAGGTGTGAGCCACTGCACCTGGCCTTATATGACTCTTGATAAGGCTTTGCTCTTGAGGAGCCAGCTGGGGAAACCACTGGTAGGCATGCCTGGGAGCCAGGCTTTGTCCTAGCGCAGGATGGGGGGTCATAGAGGGCTGAGGACTGCGTGAGGATGAGCAGTCAGGAAGTAGAGCCATGTGCACCTGGGACAATCAGGATCTTGCCACAGCAGGAGGGTCAGAGAAGCAAGTCCCAGGTAGATGTGGGGTGAGGGAATGGGATGGATATCAAACAAGGGTGCTGCTGACTTTGACCAGCCTGCTCCAGAAACCTCACTACCCTCCTGTCGCCTCTGAAGTCCAGGCACCTCAGTCCACCACTGAAGAGTTTTTCAGGATCTGGCCTCTGCCTCCTCTCCCATGTGTTTGTTCTCCACAACTTTTGCCCCTCAATTCTAGCTCCTAGCCAAGTGGCTGTTCCTCACTTCAGATTCAGATGTCCATCCTCAGCTCCAAGTTTCCACAGAGGTGGCTCGGCCAGGCTGCTGTGCTCAGTGTTAGCTCTCAGCACAGGTGGTGAGCCTGGGACCATCACCGGGCCCCCACTCCCTCACTCCAGGGCCCTGCTCGAGCCTCCTGAGTTTCGGTCTCCACCTCTCCACACTGGAATGCCAGTGGTGTCTCCACCTCACAAGGTCGTGTGATGATCCCGTGGTGACACAGCAGCATGCTGAGTACTCAGGCAGTACTGGCTCAGCTGTCTGGACAGAGGGACTGCTGTGGGACATGTGTCCACAGCTTGAGGTGGAGAGAGCTGTGGTTGGTGTGCGCCACCCAGGGCAGGGTGGGGCTCAGGCAATTCTGCCTGAGGTGGACACTGCAGAGGTTGGCTTTAGTTCACTGCGTAGATGTCAAAGGCACCAAAAGATGGCAGCTCGCGACAGAGTGAAGAGGAGGAAGTTGGAATTGGAGTGGAGAACGCAGCCTGTCACACTTTATACAAAATGATTCAGATTCTGTAGGTCAGGGGTGAGGCCTGAGACTGCATTTCTAACAGGCACTCAGTGATGCTGAAGTCACTGGTCCAGAGACTGCACTTTGAGCGGCATTCATCCAGAACATGATTAATGATGGGGAGCCTTGTGGAGGAGAAGGTAGGGAAAAAACACGCACAGCTTAACGTATACCCAGCTTTCTGCCTGGCTGCTTGGAGACACCTCAAAGGGGCAGGTGTTTCCAGGCGTCTGGGGTCTGTCGGGTTCTGTTGGAATCAGATTGTGGGTGATGATGGAGACTGATCGTAAGAGCCCGGTGAGAGCTTTGGGAGACGTATGGAGTGATTTGATTTTGTTGCTTGATATCTCATCCCTCACAGTCTGGCTTCACAGTTATATCCTCCTTAGAAGGCATCGCTTTCTGCCGGAGGCTGAGCCATGGTCACACCCTGGAAGGTCCTCTGTCTTAGCACTCCCCACATGGAAAGCTGTGATTTCTGCATCCCTCTCTCTCTGATTGATTTGTGAGTTCCCGGAGAGCTAGGAACTGAGACAGCCTCTTAACCTTGTACCCCAGCACCTGCCTCACAGCTGGTGTTAGTGAGAGGGGTGGATACAGGTTTTGAAGGAAGAATGAGTAAAGCCTGTGATCAAAAGGGAGTAGGAGAGCCCAGCACCGAGCTGGGGCACTGGAGCCTGTCGCTGTGGACAGGAGGCCCAGCTATGGCATTAGCCAGGCCTTTGGTGAAATTGCCAGGAACATGGTCTAAAGGGTACTCGCATATTGGGCGTCAGCTCTGAGGAGCGAGGGCTGGGCTGTGAGTTCTCTGAAGGTGTGGAGGGCTCCATGGGGGAATGGCAGTTTCAGCCAAGAAGCTATCATGTTGATCTGGGAGCCAAGAGCAAACCTACTTTTCTTCTGCTGCCTTCAGGAAAGGACAGGTGCCCAGATTTATGCAGACTGGGGATCAAGACTTTTCTCCCTGTGCATCAGGGCATGGATAGCAGCTCTTCCTGAGGCTGAGTAGAAGCAGCAGATAGGGCTCCAACACCGGGCAGTGTCTAGAGCAGCCCACAGCCTTAGCACCTGCGAGTGCTGACGAGGACCCTGTGGGTTAATGTCAGTTTCATTTTCCTGAGGAGGAAATGGAATCTCAGTGAGGTTCAGTAACTTGTCCAAAGCCACAGATCTGGGAAGTGGAGGAGGCAGCCCAGCACTGGAGCTGGTTTCTGGGGGAGGAGTGGGTCCAGGTATGGATTAAAAGGCCAGAGCATTGCAGAGGTGGTAGGGCAGGGCAGACAGTGGATAGTGGGAGGGAACCCAGGAAGAGGAAGCAGGGTTGGGGATGCAGAAATGGGACAGGAGGCAGCAGAGAGTCAGAGGACGGAGATTTAAGCAGTTTAACACCCTAGCACCAATAAAGCATTAGGTGACAGCATTTAAAACAAAAAAAATTAGATCAGTTTGACTTTCTTCTGACTCATGATTGCTCATCATAGAAAATAACAGAAAAGTTGAAAGAATAGAAAAACTAACACATGTGGGGTTTTTTTGTCTTTCAGATTCCTTTGTTTTAATTAGTTGCGGTTATCCCGTAGATACAACTTTATAACAAGCCTCTTAATATTCTAATCACACAGACATCCTGTGGCTGTTTTGTGGCTTACTTAACTGGCCGTCCGAAATTGGCAAGTAGCTTTTTTGTTTGTAATTTTCAGTGTTATAAATGTTGCTGGGAGGAAAATCTCTGCAACTAAAACTTTTTTTCATGTCTGAATATATCCTGACAGCAGGTTCCTAGAAATGGAATTACTTAGTCAGACTGCCTTCCAGCCCCATTGGAATGGTATGCTGTGTTAGCGCTGACACAAGCCTTCTAAAAGTGCAGGTGTAATCCCTGCGCGCATTAGTTGTTCATTCATTCATTTGTGCATTTCACACACATTTCTTAAGCGCCTATGGGCAGAGGCTCCATTTTCTATGGCCTGATCAGCAGGGGAGCAGCTGCCAGCATCTTGGACCTGACCGAAAGGCGGGGGAGTTTCTGACTGTACACAATGTCCCAGCCCTCCCTGTCTTTGTCACAGGCCCAGGAGCGCTGGACAGCCTATGGGTCCAGAAGTAAACTTGGGTGCCTCTGTGGCTACAGGGTCCAGGCAGTGCCCACCCATCTGCCTTCCCCTCTTGTGACACTTAGTGACATGCTACACACTGAGTATGGGGTTCCCAATTTTATCAATTTATTCATGCATTCCATAGATACTTAGTGCCTCATGTGCACTGGACACTGTTCTAGATGCCATGGAGATGGCAGTTCACTACTAAAATCCCTGCCTTTAAGGAACTTACATTTAAGGAGAAATCTAAAGTAGGGTGAGAGGGAGAAGGAGTGATCAGGGAAGGCCTCACTGATGAGGTAAAATTTAAGCAGGCACATGAAGAAACTGAGTGAGAGAGCCAGGTGCATATCTAAGGGAAGGGTGTTCAAGGAGAGGGAACAGCACGTGCAAACACCCAAGGTTGGAACAAGCTTGGCACCACCTGGGAACAGCCAGAGAAGCATGAGACCCTGGTGGAGCAGAATGAGATCTAGGACTCAGGGTTCATTTCCCCATCCCCTTTGGAGATTTTAGAACCAGAGGGCCACCCCTCCTCTGTGAAGCAGTTCAAACTAACCTCATGTATTTCTCTTGCTTATCTATAGTTGGCCATCACTGAGACCTGTGTTCGGTGGGCTCTGGCTTTGGAAGTCCCTGCCATGCCCTGCCCTGCCCTTGGGTTTCCTTATCTGTGCACTGAGGGACTTGAACCAGGAGACTGGCAAGGGTACATTGGGCTTTCCTCTGTCTTGTCCAGTTAGGTCTGTGAGTTAGATCTTGGGTAATTTTTAGGTTAATATTAGGAGTGTGTAAATGCCGTTGTTGATATTTAATTCTTAATATGTTTAGCCTATTAGATTTCCTTTGTTATGAAAGAGTCTCCCAGCCAGCTGTGGGCAGCAGTCATAAGAAGTGAGTGGAGGGATAAACCTAGTGGTTTATCCATCAACCATCCAACCATGCATCCATGCATCCATCCATCCATCCATCCATCCATCCATTCATCCCACAGTGAATTATTGAGCACCTGTTGGGTACCAGCCACTGGGCAGGCTGCCTGTGCGGCAGTGGTGAGATTTTAAAGACTCAGACCCAGCCTTTTTGTGTAGGGATGTTAGCTCTGCCAGAAGATCGTGCTGGTGAAGGACTCCACTCAGCAAGACCAGAGCAGCTAACACATCATACCATATACAAAAATTCACTCAAAATGGATCAATGACCTTAATAAAAGACCCTAAAGCCATAAAACTCCTAGAAGAAAACATAGGGGTAAACCTTCACAACCTTGAATTTGGCAATGAATTCTTGGATATGACACTAAAAATGCAAGTAACAAAAGAAAAATAAATTGGGACTTCATGAAAATTAAAGCTTTTTTGCATCCAAAGACATCATCAAGAAAGTGAAAAGGCAACCTATGGAATGAGAGAATAGGCCAGGCGCAGTGGCTCCCACTTGTGATCCCAGCACCTTGGGAGACTGAGGCAGGCAGATCATTGAGTCTAGGAGTTCAAGATGAGCCTGGGCAACATGGTGAAACCCCGTCTCTACAAAAAATACAAAAATTAGCCAGGTGTGGTGTGTGCCTGTAGTCCCAGCTACTAAGGAGACTGAGGCTGGAGGATCACTTGGGAGACACAGGTTACACTGAGCCAAGATGGTGCTACTGCCCTCCAGCCTGGGTGACAGAGCGAGACCCTGAAAGTCAACAGCTCACACTAACACAAAACAAATTTTAAAAATGGGCAGAAGACTTGAATAGACATTTCTCTAAAGATGCACAAATTGCCAGTAAACACATGAAAAGATGCTCAGCATCATTAGTCATTACGGAAAATGTAAAGTAAAGCCACAATGAGACACCACTGCACACCTACTAGAATGGTTATGATCAAAAACAGGAAACTAACAAGTATTAGCAAGGATGTGGAGGAATAGTAACCCTCTTATATTGTGGTGGGAATGTAAAATGGTGCAGCCTCTGTAGAAAACAATCTGATTATTCCCCAAAAAGCTGTACATAATAGGGCCAGGCACAGAGGCTCAGGCCTGTAATCCCAGCACTTTGGGAGGGTGTATCGCTTGAGCTCAGGAGTTTGAGACCAGCCTGGGCAACAGGGCGAAACCCAGTCTACCAAAAGTACAAAAGCTTAGCTGGGCGTGGTGGCACACACTTGTAGTCCCAGCTACTAGGGAAGCTGAGATGGGAAGATCCATTGAGCCTGGGAGGCGGAGGAGGCTGCAGTAAGCTGAGATGGTGCCTTTGCACTCCAGCCTGGGCAACAGAGGAAGACTGTGTCTCAAAAAAATTTTAAAAAGCTATAGATAGAACTACCATGTGACCCAGCAATCCTACTCCTACGTATATACCTGAAAGAATTGAAAGTGGACTCGGACAGATACTTGTATGCTGAAATGATAAAATTTAAGCATTGCAACACCATTCACAATAGCCAGAAGGCAGAAACAACCCAAATGTCCAATGACAGATGAATTGATAAACAAAATGGAATATCATTCAGTCATAAAAAGAAATAAAGTTCTGATACATGCTAAAATATGGAGGAACCTTAAAAACATGCTAAGTGAAATAAGCCAGACTCAAATAGACAAATACTATGTGGTTCCACTGATGTATCTAGACTAGGCAAATTCGTAGAGGCAGAAAGTAGATTAGAGGTGGCCAGGAGTTGGAGGAGGGGTGAATGGGGAGTTATTGCCTAATGGGTACAGAGTTTCTGTTTGGGATGATGAAAAATTTCTGGAAATAGTGGTAATGTTTGCACAACATTGTGAATATAATTAAAGCCACTGAATTGTACACTTAAAAATGGCTAAAATGGCAAGCGTTAGGTCCTATATATTTTACAATTAAAAAAAAAAAAAACGCTTGTTTACCGGAGATTTAAAAGAACAGAAAAAAAGAAAAGAAAAAGAAAAGACCAGAAGAGGTAGTGGGAGGAGCACGTCTTTGGCAGGAGCCACCGGTTTGGATTCTGCCCTGCCGCTGGGTCACCTCAGAAACACATGTGGTAACCTCATGGGCGAAGCCTGGTCCCCTCTTTTGATGTGAGAGTCCAGTAAGATGGTGAGTGTGGGCTCTCTCCTGGGTCATGGGAGTAAAGCACTAACAGGTATATTTTATGTTACAGGTTATTCAGCGATAGTTATGACCTCCCGGTTACGTGCGTTGGGTGGAAGAATTAATAATATACGCACCTCGGAGTTACCCAAAGAGAAAACTCGATCAGAAGTCATTTGCAGCATCCACTTTTTAGATGGCGTGGTACAGACCTTTAAAGTTACTGTAAGTTCTCTACTTTTTTTTTTTACTTTTCCCTTTTCCCACTTGATAATTTCCTTTGTTCTAGAAACAAGACACTGGCCAGGTTCTTCTGGATATGGTGCACAACCACCTGGGTGTGACTGAAAAGGAATATTTTGGTTTACAGCATGATGACGACTCCGTGGACTCTCCTGTAAGTGCCATTTTTAAAAAATGTGCTGAACTGCTTTTATATTTTATGTTTTCTTGTCCAACAGAGATGGCTGGAAGCAAGCAAAGCCATCAGGAAGCAGTTAAAAGGTTGGTGTGATCTTTTCATTTCAGTCGAACATAAAATTTAATTTGTTTTTGAAAAATGTTGTAGGAGGTTTCCCCTGTACCCTGCATTTTCGAGTAAGATTTTTTATACCTGATCCCAACACACTGCAGCAAGAACAAACCAGGTAACAACATTTTTTTAAAGTTTTCTGTTTAGAGTATGAATTAATGAAAACAATTGTTTCATAGGCACTTGTATTTCTTACAACTGAAGATGGATATTTGCGAAGGAAGGTAATGAGAATTTTACATTTTTCTTTTCCTGTGTGACTTTGCTAATATGTTTTTCTCCTGACAGGTTAACCTGCCCTCTTAACTCAGCAGTGGTTCTAGCGTCCTATGCCGTACAATGTAAGTCACAAAGGGAGCATTTCACGGATGGAATTATGATTTTCCCCTTCTTCTGTCTTGATAGCTCATTTTGGAGACTATAATTCTTCCATACATCATCCAGGCTATCTTTCCGATAGTCACTTTATACCCGATCAAAATGAGGACTTTTTAACAAAAGTCGAATCTCTGCATGAGCAGCACAGGTGAGGGGGGCTGGGGTGGCCTACTTTGGGGAATGAACTCTGCTTTTTGTCTTTTCTTCCGTAGTGGGCTAAAACAATCAGAAGCAGAATCCTGCTATATCAACATAGCGCGGACCCTCGACTTCTATGGAGTAGAACTGCACAGTGGTAGGGTATGTATTCTTGTTATGTCTTGGCTCAAACAATGCTGTGGATCTGAGATCTTCCTTTTTACAGGATCTGCACAATTTAGACCTAATGATTGGAATTGCTTCCGCGGGTGTTGCTGTGTACCGAAAATACATTTGCACAAGTTTCTATCCTTGGTAAGTGCAAACAGTTCTCATTATTTTCTGAAGCTTTGTTTGTGTTTTGTTTTATTTTTTGAAGGGTGAACATTCTCAAAATTTCTTTCAAAAGGAAAAAGTTCTTCATACATCAGCGACAGAAACAGGTGAGTAGTTATGTCTTTGCTTGCTTTGTTTCGTGGGTGAAATCTTGACTGTTTTTCCTCCCAGGCTGAATCCAGGGAACATATTGTGGCCTTCAACATGCTGAATTACCGATCTTGCAAAAACTTGTGGAAATCCTGTGTTGAGCACCATACGTTCTTTCAGGCAAAGAAGCTACTACCTCAGGAAAAGAATGTTCTGTCTCAGTACTGGACTATGGGCTCTCGGAACACCAAAAAGTGAGTGTGCTGTAAAGACTGTGTCCACACTATGTAGAAAGTGAACCTGCATCTGGTTTTTCAGGTCGGTAAATAACCAATATTGCAAAAAGGTGATTGGCGGGATGGTGTGGAACCCAGCCATGCGGAGATCCTTATCAGTGGAGCACTTAGAAACCAAGAGTCTGCCTTCTCGTTCCCCTCCCATTACTCCCAACTGGTATGTCCTCCTTTTTTTTTTTTTTGTACTACAACACTTTGCACTCAACGTTTTTCCCACCCAGGCGAAGTCCTCGGCTCCGGCACGAAATCCGAAAGCCACGCCACTCTTCTGCAGATAACCTTGCAAATGAAATGACCTACATCACGGAAACGGAAGATGTATTTTACACGTACAAGGGCTCTCTGGCCCCTCAAGACAGCGATTCTGAAGTTTCTCAGAACCGAAGCCCGCACCAAGAGTAAGAAACTCGTGTTGTTTTATTTCTGGGTATTATTAATATCTCCTCCTTCCCCATGATGAAGGAGTTTATCCGAGAACAATCCGGCACAAAGCTACCTGACCCAGAAGTCATCCAGTTCTGTGTCTCCATCTTCAAATGCTCCAGGCTCCTGCTCACCTGACGGCGTTGATCAGCAGCTCTTAGATGACTTCCACAGGGTGACCAAAGGGGGCTCCACCGAGGACGCCAGCCAGTACTACTGTGACAAGGTGAGCGAGCGCAGGCAGCCGGGTGATCCACAATGCAAATGACCACTTTCAAACCGTTTTCCAGAATGATAATGGTGACAGCTACTTAGTCTTGATCCGTATCACACCAGATGAAGATGGAAAATTTGGATTTAATCTTAAGGTATGTTGTGTATTTATAAAGGAAGTTTTGTGTTTGTTTTGTTTTTATTTTAAAATGTTTACAGGGAGGAGTGGATCAAAAGATGCCTCTTGTGGTATCAAGGATAAACCCAGAGTCACCTGTAAGTAAATACATTCCATGTTATTCCTCGTGACAGGAGAAACTCGCTTTTCCCCACCACCCAGGCGGACACCTGCATTCCTAAGCTGAACGAAGGGGATCAAATCGTGTTAATCAATGGCCGGGACATCTCAGAACACACGCATGACCAAGTGGTGATGTTCATCAAAGCCAGCCGGGAGTCCCACTCACGGGAGCTGGCCCTGGTGATCAGGAGGAGAGGTAATGGCCACCTGGGGGGAGGAGCCATAGGGACAAGTCAGATGCACTGTCTTGTACGTTACAGCTGTCCGCTCATTTGCTGACTTCAAGTCTGAAGATGAACTGAACCAGCTTTTCCCCGAAGCCATTTTCCCCATGTGTCCGGAGGGTGGGGACACTTTGGAGGGATCCATGGCACAGCTAAAGAAGGGCCTCGAAAGCGGGACGGTGCTGATCCAGTTTGAGGTAAGACCCTCTGGAGGCTGAATCCCACTGCCAATGCTTGCTTTTTTCTCTATTTCTCACATAGCAACTCTACAGAAAAAAGCCAGGTTTGGCCATCACGTTTGCAAAGCTGCCTCAAAATTTGGACAAAAACCGATATAAAGATGTGCTGCCTTGTGAGTATCCGGCATGAATGCCTCCTTCCCCCGAATAATCGGTAAATTTTTCTCTTCCCCGCAGATGACACCACCCGGGTATTATTGCAGGGAAATGAAGATTATATTAATGCAAGTTACGTGAACGTAAGTTAGGAATCTGGATGATGCTTAAGAGCCAGATTCTAATACTTTACCAATTTCTTACCAGATGGAAATTCCTGCTGCTAACCTTGTGAACAAGTACATCGCCACTCAGGGGCCCCTGCCGCATACCTGTGCACAGTTTTGGCAGGTTGTCTGGGATCAGAAGTTGTCACTCATTGTCATGTTGACGACTCTCACAGAACGAGGGCGGGTAAGTAGCTTGATTTCTAATTCAGATGTGTGGGGGCTCACTCACTCTCGGTGGTTTCTTACAGACCAAATGTCACCAGTACTGGCCAGATCCCCCCGACGTCATGAACCACGGCGGCTTTCACATCCAGTGTCAGTCAGAGGACTGCACCATCGCCTATGTGTCCCGAGAAATGCTGGTCACAAACACCCAGGTGAGCCGCAGCCTGAGGGGCACGGTGGAGGGTGGGCTCACCAAGGCCACTGCATCTCCCACAGACCGGGGAAGAACACACAGTGACACATCTCCAGTACGTCGCATGGCCTGACCACGGTGTGCCCGATGACTCCTCCGACTTTCTGGAATTTGTAAACTATGTGAGGTCTCTGAGAGTGGACAGCGAGCCCGTCCTAGTTCACTGCAGGTATGGCGCTTGCTGTTTTGTTAGGTTTGGAAAATCCCAAGTCTGTCTTCTCTCCCCTCTCCAGTGCTGGAATAGGTCGAACCGGTGTGTTGGTCACTATGGAAACAGCCATGTGCCTAACTGAGAGGAACCTGCCCATTTACCCACTGGATATTGTCCGAAAAATGCGAGACCAGCGCGCCATGATGGTGCAGACATCAGTGAGTAGAAATCCAGTAATTACGGTGGCTGGACAGGACTTGACAGCATTTTTTTCTTTTCCAGAGCCAGTACAAGTTTGTGTGTGAAGCGATTCTTCGTGTGTATGAAGAAGGTTTAGTCCAAATGCTGGATCCTAGTTAAGACAACTGTGAAAAAGTTCATTCCTCTTTCCCAAGGGCATCCTCCTTGAAAGAGGAGGACAGACCTCTCTGGAAGCAGCAAGAGGAACCAGTAGCTGTGGGAAAGGAATGGGCACCTCTGAACCCAGGCACTTTAAACTTCTATAGAAAAGATATCGTGTACATAGGAACTGGTGTAGATAAGCATGCAATTATGGCATCATTTAGGCCTGTATTTCTATGGAAAGATACAAAAAGGATCTCAGTTTGGGGCCTGTCCTAATGCCTTCTTCCCTAACATCACCACACACACCCCTGTCGGCATCCTGGAGCAATTGAGACCGGACACCCACAGAGCTGTTGTCCTCCCAGCAACAAGATGGTGTGGTTATCTTGGGTCATTTGGATGTTTTGTTTGTTTCTGTGTGTCAGACTGTAAGGGCTGAGCTTTCTGTGCTTCTAGGTGGAGCTGGAACAATTCAGATTCACCCGCCCTGATGCTAAGGAAACCCTGACGTATGTACTAGATGGCAGGGCACTGGGGGTCAGGCTGAAGGCTGAGCAACACCTCTCTGCCCTCCCTCCCTTTGTCCCATCTCCCAGCGACTTCCAATATTCATGTTTCTGAGAATTGTGTCCCTCTTCAGGTTCCCTCTTGGTGCCTAACCTGGATTAGTAATGTGCATTCAGGTGAATTTTCAGCTGAGGCTCTGAGAACTGGTACTCTCAGTGTGTTCTGGTCATCTTGTGGCTTAGTTGTAGAAGCAGGTGTGTCTCTTGCCTCTGCTTGCCTCCTACTGCACACTCAGCACCCAGGACTGGAATCACCGACTACTGAATCTCCTACATGTATTGCTGCTACTTCAAGCTCCTCCACTTGAAACCTTATGATTTTCCCAAGGGGAGATGGGACAGTGTCATCTAAATATTCCGAATGTTTGGCCTTCTGAGAAAAGAGCTTCTAGTAATTGAACCATGGGAAACCCAGCTTCTGGAGGGTTGGCCGTGGGGCTGTGTACATGTGTGTGCCCAGGGGTGAGTGTTTCTCAGGATTCCTAACGATTCAAATTACCGTTGAGTATATATAAAGAATGAGTCTCTGTATGGAAGAACAAATGTGTGCATTCACCCCCAGTCACAATGGTCTCCATTGCATTTCAAAGGAGAGGATCAGACTATCTGAATATAAACACAATCTGATGTTAATTTATTCTAAGAACACCATCATTTTGATTGTCCTAAAGAATTCTGCCTTTGTGAATACCGTGTTAAATTTTTTTAAATTTGTGACAGGATTGTAGCAAATTATTATTTAAGGAAAATAAATTGTGTAAACATTTAATGTGGTATTTTTGAACAGCGGTTTTTATGTACTCAGAAGAGGAAGTAAAGCCAGGTTCTTAATGGTATTTATAGAAAAGATGTTTTCATATTATAATGCACATAAATGAAGCCATTTTGATATTCAGCAAATTCGGTGCCAATTGAATAGTTTGCTGGTAGCAAGACGGATGAAGACCTATATGGGAGATTCTTTATCTCTAGAGCTAGCATATTTACTTGCATACTTTGTTTCTTTTCCACATGGATATTTTACTGCTAAATGGCAGAGGTGGGAGGGAGATGTCACACAGTACCATAACCCCATATTGAAAACAAGAAACCACCAGAAAGTTTGCAGCTAAGGGGCAGGGGATTCAGTTCCTACGCCCACTCAGCACTAACTACTTGCGGGCCTGGTTGCTTAGAAGCTCTACCTCTCTTTCATTATCTGTAAAATAGAAACAATACTTAGGACTTTAGTTGGAACATGAGGATTGAATAAGATCACGCTATTCATGTGACTTTTTATCGGCTAGAACAGCAACAGACACTGCTGTGGGTGAGTTACTTAGAAAAGTTTAGTTATCAGTGATTAGCCCAAAAACACATCAGTCAAAAATAGAATCCACTGGATTTTTGTCTCTCTTTTTAGAGACAGGGTCTCACTGTCGCCCAGGCTGGAGTACAGTGGCATGATCATTGTTCACTGCAGCCTCAAATTCCTGGGCTCAAGCAATCCTCGCACCTCAGCCTCCTGAGTAGCCGGGACTATAGGCACATGCCACCTCACCTGGCTTGTGTGTGTGTGTGTGTGTGTGTGTGTGTGTGTGTGTGTGTGTGTGTGTGTGTGTGTGTGTGTAGAGACAGGATCTTGATGTGTTGCCTAGGCTGGTCTCAAACTCCTGGCCTCAAGTGATCTTCCCACCTCAGCCTCCAAAACTGTTGGGATTATAGGCGTGAGCCACTGTGCCCAGCCTAACTGGGTTTTTATGAGAGGAAAATAGAAAATGCTCTTCTAGAAGAGAGAGAACAAGAGCACAAAATAATCTGGACTCACAAAAATTCAGCAAGCTCCAAGAAAGGGGGATGGAGGGAACGCTGGCAAAAATTTAAATGCCATTAGGATATTTAGCAAGTTATTACTGTTTGGTAAAAATGCATCATCACCCTGTGTGCAAAATGCTTGCAAAGTAGTCTAAATGTCTTTGGAGATGGGTGTTTTACTGCTTTTTTCCAAAAACAAATTGTTTATTATGGTTGCAGAAATGCAGCCATTACGGTCACATAAATTTCTAAAAAGCCTACCAAAGGTTGCAAGCAGTCTTCTGCCACTGGGCAGGCCAGCAGTTCAGACCCAGCGAGGTTGCCAGGAACAAATCCAGGAAATACTGGGAAGAACAAGACAAGAGAATTACCTAAAAGAGCAAACAATTCAAGTAAATCCTGTAGCTATTACCACTTAAAATCCGTAGCTCAAGATTCCTGTTTCACCACCTTATACACTTAAGCAATTATACTTAAGCCTTTTTTTAGTCCTAAGTGAAGAACTACATCAGAATCAGGATAAGTATTTTGCCTGGGAAATTTGGCTGCATATGAATGGAGAAGACATTTACATCCTATGTTCTGGCACTTTCTGAAAGATCTAATTAAACATGTTGATGTGCCAATTTAATCAAGATGAGAGATCCCTGCTGGTGTCACCCTCTAGAACCTGCACTTGGTGTTTTGACTTTCCAGAAGAAAAAAATGCAACTTTGGTTAGGGGGCAGTGGTTGGATCACACAGTTGTCTTTCGTTTCCTACCACAGTAATTCATATTTAAATATGCTTTTAGATTAGTGTGGATACTATTGCTGCTGTGTTGCTACCTGACCTTTTTCTGGGGGGGGTACCTCAGAAATGAGCATTTGAGGGCAAGCGAAAAAGCCCTCTTCATCCTCCAGAGGCAACAAAGAGGCAGCAGAAATGGGGAAAGATTGTGAGAGGCAGGGCTTGGGTCTAGACCTGGACTTAGGCAAGATATGTTGCCCTCAACCCTGAGTTTTCTTATATGTAAAAAGGGAAGGTTGGGCTGGACTAGATGAGGTCAAGATTTGCCATTCTGGGAGGCTGATATTCCAGAGAATCAAAATTAATCCTAAACCAAAGCTTTATGGCTGCTACAGAGACATGTCACATTTCTGAGACTTGTCACCAAGAGTTTGTCCCTCAGACTTTGGCGCTGTTGAATGCAAAGACAAGGATGGCCACCTTCTGGTTCTTGCCTGTTGTCCTCAGCTGAGAGCAGTCTCGGTAAAGGTGGCAAAGATTCTGTGACCTCAGACCGGGGACCAAATGCTTGGGAGTCTGATGGCCGGGCTGGGCCACCATTCTCATAGCTCTCATTCTGTTTGGAGCAACCAAAGGATTTGTGTGAAGTTATTTGGAAAAGGACCTTAACTGAGCAGTAATCTTTTTTCTGTATATTTGGAATGTTTTTCATTCTGACCTGTTCTGTCAGTGATTCTACTGAAAAACAATTTAATCAATATAAAAATGTTCAAGCTATGCAACACTGTTATTGTCTGTTGACATTTTTATTCTA